AGTGTGAAGGTGACAAGCATTCATTGGTTCTAACTGTTTTCCCGACGACCCTCGAGCGGCCTCTTGCTTTGTTCCACATCTGCGGTGTCCCAGCTTCCTGCCAGCCCCCACGAAGCCACGCTGCAGCTCAGCAATTTAAACACGAAACACGGCAGATCAGTATCACGGGTGATCATAGCCCATCCTTGCAGAGCTCCAGAGAGAAGCTGGCGGTGGGAGCGTGCGGTGGGGCGTGGGGCCACATAGCCTCCTCCCCTGGCTGCACAACTTTCCGTGATGATCAACGCAGCCCTGGAGGAGGGACCTGGCCCTTGATTCCCAGGCTGCAGTTGGAGGTTGTTCAGGCACCAGCATGATCAACACAGCGCTGGAGGAGGGACCTGGCCCTTGATTCCCAGGCTGCAGTTGGAGGTTGTTCAGGCTCCAGCTCCGTCTCTGGGAATTCTGTTTCCTCCGCTTTCCTCCACGTGGCGTCTCTTCCAGCCTGAGCTTCAGAGAACCCCCATTGTGGTTGTGGATCTCCCAGACCCAGGCTGAGAGGGCAGGCAGGCAGGCAGCACCCGCTCAGCCTCAGCCCTGGCTCAGGGGCCACAGGGGCAGCGCAGTGCTCGCCTGCACCGGCCCAGGCACCCCTCCCAGATGTCCACCGAGCCTGAGGTGTGTGGCTGGGGGCTGCTCTCCGGCTCCTGCACCCACAAAGCCTGGCTCCTGATTGCATAAGCCTTGGGTCCCCGGCCCCAGGAACAACCCAACCCTGTGTTGGGCAGGCCTGGCCAGCCACTACCCGTCTGCCGTTCACCACTGAGCGCTTGCCCCCTTCCTCCTCCCTCCCTCTCTCCCTCCCTCCTCCCTGCCTTCCTTTTTCCTCTGTCCTCTCTCCCCTCCCTCCTCCCTCCCTTCCTTCCTCTCTCCCTCCTTCCTCCCTCCCCTCCCTTCCTTCGTCTCTCCCCTCCCTCCTCCCTCCCTTCCTTCTTCTCTCCCCTCCATCCTCTCTCCCCTCCTCTCCAGTGCTTCCCTCCCACCCCCCACATTCCTTTCTTCTGTTTATTCATTTGACAGATACCTACTGAGTTCCCGCTCTGTGTGAGGTCGGGGGTGGAGTCTGGGGAGAAGGAAATAAGCCAGGAACCTGCGTTTGCCGATGTGATGGTGTGAAGTGGTGACTGGCCTGAGGGCCCCTCCTTATGGGATTAGTGCCCCCAGAAAGAGCCTTATCGGGGGTCTGTCCCTCCCGCCATTGCCTCCTGAGGACCCGCATTTCTCCCTCCAGGGGACACTGCACGCCAGGCACCGTCTTGGGTAGAGAGCAGCCCTCACCAAATGCGGGTGCCTTGGCCTTGGACTTTCAGCCCCCAGCACTGTGAGAAGTAAGTTTCTGTGAGAATTACCCAGTCTCATTAGGCTCAGGGTCTCTCCCTCCTTTGGGGTCAGGTTCTCTCTCCTTTGGGACCAAGGTGGAGTCTTGCTTCTCCGTGGGCATGTGAGGGTGAGTGAAACCACGACACTTCTCTGCATGGTGCTCGTCTGTGTTCTCCGGAGAGGCCGCTACTTGCCGGGGCCCTACAATCAGGACGATGATGACGGATGCCGGCTCCCACCAGCGAGGTCACGTGTCCAGGCCGTGATGTCGTGAAGGCTGGGAGATGCTGGCACCGCTCACCGGGGTGGTAAACTCTCTGCTGCAACAGGTGAGGGGCTGGGCTGAGCGCAGGAAGGGGACCCCGAGGATGGGGCTTGCCTTGGGCTGGCGCTGGGGGCTCGGGCTGTGTCTGCAGAGCCACAGCACGGGGTCAGTAAACGGGGCCCACTCTGAGCCGACCCTCCGCTCCTACCGCAGTGAAGCTGGGGGCCTGGCTGCCTTGACTGTAACGTGCTGGAATCCACACAGCCCCTTTAAGAGAGAAAAATGCTGACTTCCACCTGGCGGGCTCATAGGCCAGCCTCGCTCACTGCAGTCACCTGTGGGTGTTTCACACACTGGGGGTGCGGCCGCCTCGTGGAGCAAGTCTGTCGATGCCACTTTTCCAACAGCCAGTGCTCACGTCGCCACGGGTCATGATTTGGTAGCTCTTGCAGTTTCAAACATGTTCCTTTTCTTTTTTTTTTTTTTGAGACGGAGTTTCGGTCTTGGTGCCCAGGCTGGAGTGCGGTGGCGCGATCTCAGCTCACTGCAACCTCTGCCTCCCGGGTTCAAGTGATTCTCCTGCCTCAGCCTCCCAAGTAACTGGGATTACAGGCACCCACCACCCCGCCTGGCTAATTTTTGTGTTTCTAGTAGAGACAGGGTTTCACCGTGTTGGCCAGGCTGGTCTCGAACTCCTGAGCTCATGAGATCCGCCCACCTCGGCCTCCCAAAGTGCTGGGATTACAGGCGTGAGGCACTGCGCCCGGCCAGAACATTTCCATCTTTATTATATCTGTTCGGTGATCTGTGATCAGTGAGTTTTGATATTAGTATGATCATTGTTTTGGGGCACCACAAACTGTCCCCATATAAGACAGGAAGCTTAATCCATCCATGTTGTGTGTTCCGACTGCTCCACCGACCAGCAGCTTCCCCATCCCTCTCCCTCTCCTCAGGCCTGTCTAGTCCCTGAGACACAGAGCACTGAAGTCAGGCCACGTGATACCCTCCAGTGGCCTCGGATGTTCAAATGGTAGGAAGGGTTGCAGGTCTCTCCTTCAAATCAGAAGTTAGGAATGGCTAAGCCTGGTGAGAAGGGCATGCCAAAATCTGGACAGACGGAAAGCCAGGCCTCTTGTGCAAAAGAGTTAGCCAAGTTTTGAGTATAAAGGAAAAGTCCTTGAAGGAAAGTGTAAGTGCTACTCCAGTGGACACACGATTGGGAAGGAAGCGAAAAGGCTGTTGCCAATGTGGAAAACGTGGTGGCGGTCGGATAGAAGATCAAACCAGCCACGACGTCTCCTCAAGCCACAGCCGGATCCAGACCAAGGCTGTAACTCTCCTCAATTCTGTGGAGGCTGAGAGAGGTGAGGAAGCTCCAGAAGAAAAGCTGGCAGCTGGCAGAGGTGGCTTCCTGAGGTTTAGGGACAGAAGCCACCTCCATCACACAGAAGTGCAGGTGAGGCAGCACGTCCAGCTCCCCGATGGAAGATCCAGCTGAGATCACGGATGAAGGCGGCTACACTCACAGCAGATCTTCAGTGTAGATGAAACAGCAGCAACAGTGACAGCAGCAACAGGGCACAGGCCATCTCTAGAACTTTCTGGAACAGGACACGCAAACTGAGCCCCGTTGCCCCTGTTGTACCAATGAGGACGGAGGCTGCAGAGTGGGCGGGCGTGGCCTGGGTCAGAACCAGCCCCGTGGCTGCACCCGTGGGTGCACGAGCTTCGCAGCCAGCTGCCAGGGCGCTTTGGCTCAGCACGGCCCTGGTGACCCCAGGCATGGTGCCGATGTCACCCCAGGCATGGCGCCGACGTCACCTCAGGGTCAACTCATGCCTGACGGCCCCGGGATGTGGTGATGGGGTCTCAGCTGCGCACCTGTGGGCGCCACCTGCAGTTCCTTCTGCCGTCCCCGTCTTTCCCTGGGCTCTGGGCACCCTGGGAGAATGCCCGTTCCATCTCCAGGGACTGCTCTGGCCTCGGAGATACTGTCGCCCAGTGACTCTCAAGTCAGAAACCACAGGCCGACGCCCTGCTTGCTGGGCTGTGCCGCAGCCTTGGTCTGATTCCAGGTGTGTCCCTGCCCAGGGCTGTCTGCCTGCCACTGCCTCTGCCCAGGCCAGGACAACGGGGGCAGCTCAGGGGTCCCTCCAGCACCTGACCAGGGTGATGGGGAGACCCTCTGCAGGTGCAGGGGCCCATGAGCTCCCACCCCAGCCTGCCACACCCGCGGGGGAAGCACCTGCCCTGGTAAGCAGCGCCTGCCTGGGGCCCTGGGAGCAGACCCGGGGGGAGGGGCTGTGCCGAGGCCACGTGCAGATGCCAGGGCTTGCCATGGCAACCAAGGACAGGCATCCTCGGCTGGCCAGGCGAGGGCGTGTCCTTTCCAGCTCCCCGATCTTACATTCTTTCCCTGCACCCACCATATGCACACATGCACACAGACATCTACTCTGTACACCAAACATGCAGACACGCCAAGATAAGCATGAACATACAGGCACATGTAACCTTGGCAAACACACACACATGCCTACCAGGCACGCCGCAGACCCCGACACCATCACACACAGGCCCTCAAGTCACATGCGGTTATGTTTCCAGCCTCCTGTGCAGACAGGCATACGTGCACAGCCCCACCCGCCTCTGCGTGTCCACGAGCAGACGCGCACCTGTGCGGATCCAGACACGCGTGCACCTTGTGGATAAGCAGACGTGCGTCTCTCTGGACGTGCGTGCTCATGGGCACGTGCGTCTGCATTCAGATCTGTGTACACATCGCACCCTGAGTACCCACAGACACGCGTGAGCTCTCAGGTGTGCACACGCGAAGGCACGGCTCGCGGCTTCTGCGGAGGCCTTTCTGATGGATGGAACAGGTCCTCACTGTTCTGGACAGGAGTGGGAGGGCAAGAGGCCCAGCCTTACACAGTCAGTTAAACGCCGTCGGCAGGGCTCCCCACGGCAGGGGCGGGGGTGGAGGGAAGATGCGGAGGTGGTGCACTGGAAGAAAGGCTCCAAACAGCTGCAGCCCAGTCCCTCTCGGGGCCCCACTTGGCAGCGTCTCCTGCAGGGCCTCTGAGCTGCTGGTTTTGGAAATGCAGCCAATGCTGAGGTCCCTCAGCAGCCCAGCAGCAGGCCAGGAGGGCTACGGAGCTGCCAGGGGCTTCCAGGACAGCTCTGGGAGGGCCAGGGAGCTGCTAGGGGCCTCCAGCAGCAGGCAGGGAGGGCTGCGGAGCCGCCGGGGGCCTCCAGGACAGCTGTGCCCTGTGGTTGGCCTTCTGTCTTTGGGCCTCTGTGCTGGGCATCTTGGAGAAACCAGCTGTGGCTGTGTGTGCTCAGGGCTGGTCAGGGGCCCCACGTCCCACCCCCTCTGGTGCCCCTAATTTTAGGAAAACCCATGAGAAACTACCATCTCTACTGAGCACAGAACGTGCTTTCTAGAAGATTCCAACCCAGGAGTCTCGTTAGGAGGTAGCGGGCCTGCAGCAGGAGGATTTTCTTTCGGTGTAATTTAAAAATTAACTTTTCCATCCCTCTGAGAATCTAGAGTAGCAAGTTCTTGAGGGAACGGGACAGGCAGCGGCCAATGCTCACAGGCCTCTGCTGCACGCTAGTGACGAAACGCAGCGGAACGCGTGCTCCCAGCCTGGGGCCAGGAGTCTGGAGTCAGGCATCGTGGGGCCGAGGCTCCAGGGGAGGATCCTGCCACCCGGTCTGGCCTCTGCTGGCACCCAGGTGCTGGCTGTGGCTGCAGCGCTGCAGTCTCTGCCTCCTTCCCTTGCGTCTCCTCCTTGTCTCTGTTTTCTCTTCTTATAAGGATGCCTGTGTTTGGATTTAGGGTCTACCCTCATCAGCTGGGCCTCATCTTAACCAACTCCACCTGCAAAGGCCCTGTTTCCAGATGAGGCCGCAGCCTGAGGTTCTGGGTGGACACCATTCTACCCAGTACCACGTATGTACATACTCACGGAACCCTCCAACGCTCCTAAGAGAGGGGCCCCTGATGGTCCCCAGTTTACAGGCGTGAAAGTTCCAGGAGGAGGCTGAGCTGCACAGGGTCACTGGGTGCTGGGCACTTGCCCCCGTCGCCAGCTGCTGCCCAGAAACCACCCCCACACTTTGTGACCTGCAGCAACACCAGGGATGATTTTTATCCTGAATCCACAGCTCGGGCAGGTTTGCTGCGGACGGCTTGTTTCTGCTACACTTGGCAGGAGCTGGGGCTGCCCACACGCTGGGGGCCGAGTTCGCCCAACGCTCAGGCACCTGGTGGGTCGTGGTGGCTGTCGGCTGAGCCCTGGCCAGGCTGTGACCAGACACCTGCAGGGGCTCCTCTGTGTGGTCTGGGCTCCCACACAGCCTGGCAGCTGGTTCCATGAGTAAGAGCCCAGAGCCCCCAGCCCAGAGCCCAGAGCCCGGAGCAGGCCAAGTGGGCCGGCTGCAGCCTTCTGCCCTGTGCTCCTCCCCAGCCCGCCATGAAGGCCGTGCATTCAGGCAGCGGGGAGCGGGGCTCCTCTCCACGGGGGGGTTGAGGGGGAAGGCAAAGGTCTGGAAGAACACGCAGGACTGAAAATATTGTTTCGGCCATGTGTGCATTTTTGGCACAATCTACCATATTAGTAGACGCCAGTTCCAAACCTGGAAACTTGAGCCTCTGGACCTAGGTCTCTGGATCCTCAGCACGGACCAAGCCGCATCTGGGGAGCGCCTGCCGGGGAGCCAAGCCCGCAGGAGGGGCAGGTGCTGGCGGGGGCCGTCACTGCAGTCCTCATATGGTTAGGCCGGGGAATGATATTTCCTCTCCACCTCTCTCGGTGGACCCTAAATCCAAGAGAGAAGACATCTTTCTCACGGCAGCCCCATCTCAGGCAGATCCTGTCGTTTGCAGCCTCTGACCTGTGGGAGGAGCCCAGGCCTGCCGGGAGGCGGGTGCACACTCACAGAACGTGCAGCGCAGGTGTGCACTCTAGAGCCCACCTCAGTGCTGAGGTCGACGTCACCCCCGGGCTCTTGGGCCGTGGCCAACGGCAGGTATGTTGCAAATCTGAACAGCATGGTGTTTCTAAATGTGGGACCTTTGCCCCCAAATCCAGACTTCCGGCTTTTCTTTTTTCTATTTTTTTTTTTTTTTGAGACGGAGTGTCGCTCTGTCGCCCAGGCTGGAGTGCAGTGGCGCGATCTCAGCTCACTGTAAGCTCCACCTCCCAGGTTCACGCCATTCTCCTGCCTCAACCTCCTGAGTAGCTGGGACTACAGGCGCCCGCCACTACGCCCGGCTAATTATTTGTATTTTTAGTAGAGACGGGGGTTTCACCGTGTTAGCCAGGATGGTCTCGATCTCCTGACCTCGTGATCCGCCCACCTCGGCCTCCCAAAGTGCTGGGATTACAGGCGTGAGCCGCTGCGCCCGGCCCCAGCTTTTCTTTAAAAGAACAGAAGGTGGAGCAAGGCTGAGTCCACACCCTGCGAGTCAGGAAGTAGCTGCAGCTGTCTGCGGGCCGCCGCCTCGCCCCGCGGGCTCCTGCCTGCTGTGCCACGCCCCTCACTGCTCCCCACCGCGTTGCAGCTGGCGCTCCACCTGCCGCTCACCAGACCAGGGCTGGCAGCCCCTTCCCAGACCTGCCTCTCTGTGATCTCATGTGACCATGGCAGCTGCAGCTGTCTGTGGGCTGCACACCCGGGCACGGTGGCAAGCTCCCGGGATGGGGGATGATGAGCAACCCTCAGATGGCCCCACAGTGTGCCAGGTATCGCCCTTACACACCTGTAAGGGCGTCACCTCATTTCATTCTCATGACAGCTCTCTGGGGGGGGGCATCATCACTATCACCTTACAGATAAGGAAGCTCAGGCACCAAGAGGTTAGATAACTTGCTCCAGGTCACATAGGGACGATGAGCGTTGCAGGTGTGTGCAGGTGTGCATAGGTGTGTTCCAGTGTGTGCAGGTATGCCCATGTGTGTGCAGGTGTGCTCCAGTGTGTGCAGGTGTGCTCAGGTGTGCGCAGAGGTTCCCAGGTGTGTGCAGGTGTGCCCAGGTGTGTGCCGATGTGCCTAGGTGTCTGCAGGTGTGCTCAGGTGTGTTGAGTGCCAGGCACGAGGAGCCGAGGCCCTTCCACATGTCTTACCCCAGGCTCCAGCGGCCCAGTTCCAGGGTGGGAGGTCTGCCAAGGCCTCATGGCCGCCTGCTCAGGATGGGGGAGGGCACCTTCCCCTTCTTGGCCATCTGCCCAGTCCTCTCGGGGTTGGGGGCTGTGCTGGAGGGGGCGGGCAAGGACGTGCCTACGCTGTCATCTGGTGGCTGCCTCCCAGGAACTAGGGAATTCCAGGTTCCTGTCCAGAGTCCACCCGCAGGCTCCTGACACCAGTGGCTCCCCCAGGCCCAGAGGACGCAGGCTGCTGAGGGGCTGCAGCCCATCAGGGTCCCTGCCTGAGCCCCGCTGTCAGGCAGGCATCCCACAGGAGCACCCTGGGCTCTGCTGCCTTCCCGCGGTTTCCTGTTGTGGGCAGGGCCACAGGGGCTGTTGGGGAAATTCAAGGCCTGGGACCTGGGAACTTCCAGCCTGGGGAGGGAGACGGGCGAGGGCCAGGAGCGGGTTTCAGGAAGTGACCAGTGCCCTGGGAGAGGGAGAGTGGCCGCAGGTGGCTGCTTCCCACAGGCCCCATGGAAAGGACATCTGAGCTGAGGCCTGAGGATGGGAGAACCCTCATGTGTGAAAATGGGGAAGTGGGCGGGAGGTGGGGAGGTGGGCAAGTCGGCAAGTCACAGGGCGTGGGGTAGGAGCTTGAGCGTCACCGTCGGGAAGAGGCCGTGTGGTCAGGGAGGGAGGAGGGTGGCTGCCGTTGGCAGCTGTCAGATGGGACTCGCAGGCAGGTTTCGGACAGGTTTCCTTTCCCAGGCCATCTGCGAGAACAGAGACGAGGGCTTGGATCAGTTTCTGTCTGAGTTGGCGCCTTCCCAGGCTGGCTGTTGGCTCTGCTCCCTTCTGGGACCTGTTGGGATGAGCAGATCAGGGAGTATTTTGAGCCGAAAGGTACGTGGGGAAACTGGGACTGACAGCGAATTCCCTGTCTGCGTTTGCCCACATGAGTTTTTCTTTGTGCTCTTGTGCTCTCAGGAATTCAGCCTCTGAATCCCTCCTGGGCCTGGGGTGGAGCAGGGTGAACACATACGGAAGCGTAAACACAGCGGGCCGACTTCAGCCTGCAGCTCAGCCCTGCGGTCTCCTGGGCAACGCGCTGCGTGGGGACATTGTCTCTCACCTGAAAAGCTGCTTACGGGCCCCCACCTCGTCGTGGGTTTAAAGCGGATTAATGGGAGGGTTGGTGGTTCTGGGGCTGGCAGGGCTTCCCAGCAGGGGCAGCCCCTTCATGTGGTGGCGAGCTTGGTAGTGACAACAGGCAGGCCGCTGTGCCCCGGGTGGGTGGCTGGAGCTGGGCGTGGGGTGTCTCCCCGTGAGGACTGTCTGCCCTGCCCGCTGCTCACAAGCCTTCTGCGTTTCCCACCACGCTCTCCTCACCTTCTACTGGGAGGAAGGTCCCAGGGCACGGGAGGGACCCTGTCTAGAGTGGAGCTGGGCTGCCCCATCTCAGGTCATGGGTCACGGCTGCCCCATCTCAGGTGACGGCAGCCCCCTTCAGGTGAAGGCCAAGGCGCGGCTCTTCTCCTCCCAGCCTGAAGCAGATCCTGTTGTCTGCAAGTACCCAGCATCCGATGGCTTCTCACGGCCTCCACCCCGGCCACCTGGTCCGAGACACTGCTGTCTCCGGCCTGGACTGGTGCAGTAGCCAGCAGCTGCTGCTCTCGCCCTCTATGGGGCAGCCTCACACGGCCCGTGGTGCCCCTGCTGGTGCTCAGTCCTTGTGCGCTCCCTCCCTTGAGCATGTGCGGGACCTGTGGTTTATCTCAAATGAATAGAAAATGGCAAAAGCAATGGGGTGTCACTTCCAAATCTGGTCGCGGAAAGACCCTGGTCTATCTTGCTCATCCCTCTCACCCTCTCCCACGGTCTGGTGAAACCAGTGGCTGTGCCGAGAGCTGCCATGGGGCAAGAGACTGAGGGCGGCTTCCAGCTAAACGCCAGTGAGGAGCTGAGGCCCTGAAGAACTGAATCCCGCCCAGAACTACATGCCTGAGCTCGGAGCCATTTCTTCCCCATGGGAGATGAGACCCCTGCCCAGCTGAGTCCGGATTGCAGCCTGTGAGACCCTGAGCCTGCGGATCCAGCCAAGCCATACCTGATCCTTGATCTAAGGAAAATGGGAGCTGATAAGTGTGTGCTGTTTTCAGCTGCCAAGTGTGGGACCCTTTGTGATGCTGGAGTCAGTAGATGCCGCAGGCTCACCCCGCCCTCTCCTCCCAGCCAGCATGATTATGTCAAGACCAGATCAGCTCACAGCACTTCCCTGCTCATGGCTCCTAGTGTCTCAACAGCCCCAGGCCCTGCCCCATTTGTCACCTCCCAGCCACCCACCCCAGGCCCTGCACTGTTCGTCACCCCCTGGCCACTGCCTGCTCCCCAGGCCTGCCCTGTTCATCACCCCCCCAACAGGCCTTGAACCATTCATCACCCCCCGGCCACCAGCCCCAGGCCCCGCCCCGTTCGTCACCCCCCCCCGCCACCCACCCCAGGCCCCGCCCCGTTCATCACCCCCCCACCGGCCACCCGCCCCAGGCCCTGCTCCGTTCGTCACCCCCCGGCCACCCGCCCCAGGCCCCGCCCCGTTCGTCACCCCCTGGCCACCGCCTGCTCTTTCCTTGCTTCCTGGCCTTGAGCCACATGGGGCAGTTTCCTGAACATTCCCACTGTGTTTGCACAGGAGGTTCCCTCTGCCTGAGATGCTGCTCCCTCACGCCTTCCAACATCAGCTTCTCAGTGAGCCCCTCCCTGATCTCTCTGCTTAGCCTCAGATTCCTCCCGTGTCCCTGCCGCTCCTGCTTATTTGTCTCTGCAGGATTCATCAGCATCGGGCCCTTCCAGCTGTCAACCTACCCCCGCTGCCACTGGGACGCACACTCCACAAAAGCAGGGTTCTCCTGTGTCTTCTCTCTCCCCTGCAGCACCCCCAGGGCCTAGAGCAGTGTCTGACACACGGTGGAGTCTCAGCAAACATTTGTTCAAGGAGTAAACCGCAGGAGTGGAGGGCAAATCCAAGCGTGAGCCTGAGCCTGCGTTGCTGCGGGAATGTGAGCAGGTGCCCCGGTCCACCCCGGCAGAGGCCTCCCCCGCCCAGCGCGTTTCGCCACATCTCCTCTGGCCAACTGAGTCCTCGCAGAAAGGTGTGTCAAACAGATCATTCCTCCACCTGCATCCCTGAGTGAGGACAAACAGCAGGTCCCCTGAGGACGTGTGAGAGCAGTTGCCTGAGTGAGAGATACGCCTTCGCCATTGAAGGCACTGAGTCTGGGGACTGTTTGTTAGAGCAGCAGAACCAAGCAATCCTGACAGCGCAGAAACCAGCTCCAAGAAATGAGGTGCTGCCGCAGCCACAGGGCACCTGGAGCACGTGTCCTGCTCACGTGGAGGACAGAGAGAAGGCGGGGCAGAGGCCGGAGCACACTCGGTGTGGAACACTCGGTCAGACTGGACTCGGCAACTTGGAAGTTGGACCATGAACCTGACGAAACCGCAGCTCTAGGGAAAGGCTGGAAAATCGCACGTCGGCAGACATGCCAGTGAGATCTTTTGAGGAGCCAGACCCAGACAGGAATTGTCCATCCTGCCAGCAGGCGTGAAAGTGAACAAGGAGATTTCAAAATATGACACTCCCAGAAAGCTGGAAGAGCCGGCTGACTGTAGACTCCAAGTGATCAAGAAAGTGCACTGACAAAAGTCTCAAGCAGGGCACGGCGTCACAGCCTTGTTCATCTCCCGTGCATCGAGGCGTCTCATGGTGAAGGTGCCATGTGGGCATGGTGATTTTCACTTGGACAAAACGGCGCAGGGGAAAGTGACCAGGTAGGGAGAGGAGGATGACGTCCCTGAAACTCAGCTGAGCCATCGGCATGGGCGGAAGGCTTTGTGGCCCTGGGAAGGTCGATGGCGGAGGAGCTGCAGGGGTGGCTGCTGCATGTGGAGCTGGCTGAAGCCAGAGATGAGAAAGCTCCTGGGGTCTCGAGAGAGTCGCGATGACAGGATGGCACCCACTCAGTCTACAAGAGAAACGTGTGCGTTAATGCAAACCACCACTAACTCCTGCGACCAGGAGGTGGGCGGCGAAGACTCACCGGCCCCAAGGAAGGCGTGTCCTGGGTACCCACCTCGTACTGGCCGAGAAGGGTCATGGAGGAATCAGAAACCTCTCGGAGGGCAGAGCCAGGGGCCTCGGAGGATGGCAGAAAGGGAGGTGACCTTCAGGTAGGAACTGAATCTGGACTGAGTGAGGGAGCGTGGACCAGCACCAGGGTGGGTGCTCAGGGGCCTTCCCGGGGGTTTCAGGTCCTCTGTGGACCAGCGACTGCCGCCATCTCCCTTCTCTCTCTCCCTGCTGCTGGGGCCATCATGTCCATTCCCTGCCACCCACTGTGCACCGAGCATGAGGGAGGCAATGACCAATCTCTTCAGTCTGTGAGTCTCCGGTGAAGAGGTGTCTGGGGTCACCCAGACCCGATATGGCTGTGATTTGGGGTCGTCTCACCTGGGGAGCCATGACGGGGAGTGAACACAGTCGATTAGTCCAGAAGGCAGACGTGGAAGTCAGTGGCGCCGCCCACTAATATTTTGGCCTCCTTTTCCAGACGCATTTAGGATTATGCTTTCCCTCTCTCTCCAAGTTAGGCCCGGCCATGTGACCTGCTTTGGCCAATGAAATTCTAGCCTTTAAACACGAGTTCATGATGCTTCCTGCTTTGGGGATTGTGGATGTGTGTTGACACCTGGGTCCCTGTCCCCCAGTGATGACAAAGAGCAAAGGCACCTGCTGGCCCACGCTGGACACACATGTGAGAAAGACATGCATCTGTGAAGTGCTCAGCTGCTGTGGTGTGGGGCTGTTTGTTACACAGCCCAGCCAAGCCCAGCCTGACTGATACACTCCCTCAAGCATGAATAGGGCTCTGCCTCTCCAATGAGGGGAGTGGGGCCCAGGGCTGTTTCTCAGCGATGTCCAGAACACCTTACTCCTAGGTCCCCCAGAAGCAATGACAAGAAACACCACAGGAGGCATCTGTGGAGGAGCTGGTCGTGGCAGGGTGGGCACAGCTCTGCCCTGCTGTGGAAGGAGTTGACGATCCCCCAGGGCCCTGTCCCCGAGGGAGGGCCTGGTCTCCTGAGCAGTGTCCTGGATCGGGGCTGGCGTGTGAGTAAAAGTGGGTCCAGCCCTCCCCACCCCAAGCTGGGAGAGGTGAGACCCCCACAGCCCACTAGGCGCCAGTGACTGATGGGCCCGCCACTGTCTTCACAGCCCCCAGAGTTCTCTGGTAATCACAGGCGTGGAACATGTGCCAGGAACCTTTGGTTTGCGTGTACCTTTAGATGCTCGGATTAAATTACACCCATAATGCATTATGTCATTGATAATAATATCACTGTGTATA